ACACCTGTAATCCCAGCAGTTTGGGAGGCTGAGGCAGAAGGATCACTTGAGCCTAGGAGTTTGAGACTAGCCAGGGCAACACAGGGAGACCTTGTCTCTACAAAAAATTTAAAAATTAGCCAGGCGTGCTGGTGTGTGCCTGCAGCCCCAGCCACTTGGGAGGCCAAGGCGGGAGGATCACCTGAGCCCATGCGTATGAGATCAGCCTGGACAATATGGTAGGATCCTATCTCTACAAAAAATTTTTAAAATTAGCCAGGTGTGGTGGCGTCACCTGGAGCCCCAGCCACTTGAGAGGCTGACACGGGAGGATGGTTTGAGTCCAGGAGTTTGAGGCTGCAGTGAGCCATGATCGCACCACTGCACTCCAACCTGGGTGAGAGAGAGACCCTGTTTCAAAAAATGCTGCTTCCTGAGCCCCACCGCACCCTGCTTACCAGATACCCTGGTGCTTCGAGGTGTGGTGGCCGCTGTGAGTTTGGGCTGAGCGGGCTGAAGGGAGGCCAGGGTCGGCTGCCCTGGGGGCTCAGGCAGGTGGCAGATGACCAGGCCCCAAGGTCACTGGCCCAGTGACCATGGGGGCAGGCCCTTAGGCTATGCCTCTCCTCCCTTCTGGGCCAGCCTCTGTCCTGGCCCCCATAGGGAAACTGAGACACAGGGTTTGTGCAGAGCCTGCCTAGGAGGGACCTGCCTCAGGCCTGTGTCTGTCCACACAGCAGGACCTGGCGCACACTAAGGCACTCACCAGACTGGGCTGGCTGTGTGACTCAGAGCGGTCTGTTCCTCTGCAGTCAGCTGCTCAGGCTGGGGGTGGGCACTCAGGGTGGGGTCCCCAGCTCCAAGAAGCTGAGTGAGTGTTGGGGGCTGGCCAGGCTCCTGGCCCATCAGGGGACCCGCCCACTCCCTCTGGTGGGATGTGGGGGTCCTGGCAGGGTCCAGAGCCAGCCCTAGGAGCAGGCAGAGGCGGGACAATGGGGGGAGGAGCTGTGGAGGGAAGAACCGGGCGTGGCAGGGGGAGGTGGCCAGTTGGGATCTTCGCTTCTGGGCCAGTTGGGAGAGCGTCTGTAGCTTCCTTGGTAAGTGGCTCCTGTGTCCATGTCCGGACACCTGCTTGCCTCACTCTTCCGCGGGTCTGTGGGGGCCAGCAGGCCACCAGCAAGGGGGGCTGGAGGAACAGAGCTGGGCTAGGCATCCCCCGACCTGCAGCTGACAGACGGGCAGGGGTGTTAGTTCACCGTGGCTCCAGCCAGGGCCAGCGGGCTGGGCAGGGATGTCAGGGAGAAAGCCCCGGAGCCCCTTCTCCTGGGTCCTGGTCCCTGGGGTGCCGGCGGAGCCCAGGCCATACAAGGTGTGTGGCAGGACACCAAGCTGTGGGCCCTGGGCAGGTAGGGGACAGTGGCTCTTGTTTCCAAGGAGCCTGGGTGTGGGGGGAGGTGAATGCCAAGAGCACCCACATTCAGGGCAGCCGCAGGTCTGCAAGTCCCCAAGGTGGGCGTGGGGCCTGGAGAAGGGTCCTCAGATGACCGTGTGCTTGCTTGGTGCACAGGGGCCCTGGGTGGCTGTGGAGGGTGGTTGCTTCCAAAGGCCAGGTTTACTCTCCTGGGGGTGCCCGAGGTGGGCTGTGGGGGCCTGGGGCGATGGGTAGCTCCATCACAGGGTCACACTGCCCTGGACGTCTGTGGGGCCGGCCTTTCAGCCCAGGGAAACTGGCTCAGGCTAGCCCGCCTGGGATGGATGGGAGCATGGGGCTGTTCCTTTTGGCTGCCAAATCCCTTGGAGAGGTGGCACATGTGCTACCCTGTGCCTCAGTTTCTCCAGGAGCAGAAGGAGATGAACTGGGCCCACCTGCTGCCCTCCCATCCCCATCAACTGGCTCCCACCCTCAGGCTTACCAGGCTTTTCCAGGAGATCTGACAAGCTCCTTCCTTTTTCCCATGCACTGCCTGCACTAGCATTTATTATGCACCTACTGTGTGCCAGGCTCTGAGTGCTTGGTGAGCAAAGTGTTCTGGGGACCAGGGAGCCGGCAGTGTCCAGAAGCCATGGCAGGGTGGCCAAGCTCAGTCTGTGAATTTGCCCAGCAGAGAAGACAGCCTGGGAAAGCCCAGAGAGAGAGCGCCTGTGGCCCAGGCAGGCACAGTGAGGGCTGGAGAGGCTGGGGATGTCGGCTAGGGCTAGAGCAGGCACGGAGAGGCTGCCAGGCCAGTCTGACCGATGGATGGCACCAGGGAGCTACGAAAGGTTGTTTCGGGAGAGGGTGATGTGAATAGCCTCACGGGTGCAGCTGGGCTGCAGTGGGGAATGGCTGCTGGATGGGCAAGGAGCCCAGCTCCCAGGTCTAGGGGACTGAGTCTGGCTTCCCCAGCCCTCCTGCAGCCTTGGAGGCAGACACAGAGGCAGGAGCAAGAGCCTGAGCTCATCCCGAGAGAGTTATCTCAAGAAGCATCGGGGAGGGGCGGGGGATGTTGCTCAGGGAAGTCTGAAGGTCTCATGACAGTCAGCCCGCTTGGCACCTTCTTCATGAAGTTCCACGACTGGGTGAGGCCCAAGTGCGGCCGGCTGTGTGTGCCTGTGTCTGGGTGGGCACCAGGTTTCCAGCCCGAGGGCAGTGACTCCCACAGGGCTCCCGCCTCCATGGCCTCACTCTGGGCTGTCCATGGGTGTTCAGAGGGAGGAGCCCAGGCCAGACACACAAGTGCACACACGCCCTAGCACCTGAGCACGTACATCCTGTGAGCACACACGTGTGCACACACACCTGCAAACCTGGAGTGGGCCATTCGTTCCTCCCACCCAGGATGGACTTTTCCGGCCACTGGAGAGCCAGTCTCCTCCCTGCCAGCCCCCAGGGCCCTGGGGACTTGCAAATGCACCCAACCATGCCCTCCCACCTGGAGGCCAGAGATGGGGCCCTGGGGCTGCCAGTTTAGAGGCAAACTTGGATTTTGTTTAAGCAAAATCCACCTCCTCCCCCCACGGACCTGTTCTGGACCCTCCAAGAACTCTCATTTAGCTGGTGGCTGGTGGGAGTCCTCAATCTGGACCCAGCTGTGGAGCAGGGGTGTTGGTGAGCCTCTGCCACACTCCCCGCCTGTGTTCCTTCTCCCCTCCCGCTCGGCCCCTCCCCGCCTCCCGGCCAGGATCTGCTCGTCCCCCAGACACACTGCCTGAGGCCCCGCCTGCTCAGGCCCTGCGCCAGGATAGTCCAGTTCTCGGGGAGGCAGCTTTTCTGGGCCAGGGTGGGTGTCCTCTGCGGCTTTCACTGTGGTACCACCCCCACCTGCCCTGGCATGCAAGGGACTGACCTGGGTCCCGGGGTCCCTCCACAAGGTTCAAGTTTTCACCCGCAGGAATGTTAATGGTAGTGTTGAGGCCAGGGCGCTGGGGGGCCCGGGGAGTGGGGGAAGGGCATTGGGGAAGGAACCAGGTGCCAACGGCCTGACCAGCTGGGCCTGGCTCAGGCGAGTCACCTCCACATTCTCCTCTGTGAAGTGGGGCTTTGGTGACCGTCAACAAACAGTGTCATGATTCAGGTGATGGGGCCACTTGCAGAGCCTGTCTGGGAGAACCGGAGGCCGGGCGGGCAAAGGCGGCCTCCCCTGCGCTCTGCGGCCGAGGCGGGGCTTCCTCAGGAGCTCGGGCCTGGGAGGCGGTGCTCTTGGCGGGGGACTGGGATACTGGGGGCCTTCCTCTCTCTCCCGACTGGCGCGGGTCCGAGGCCGGTAGCCTGGCTGCGCAGCCTTATCCCGAGGCGGGCAGGATTTCCCCCTTCCTGTTTGTGTTCCTGGGCCAGGCTCCTGCCAGCCCAGTGACTGGAGGGGTCCCCACTGCGCAGCTCTGTGGCCAGAGGCAGGTCTGCCGCTCGCTGAGCCTCTGCACTCCATCCCCACTACAGGCAGTGTAGGAACAGCCGCTCCCAGTGCGGTGGCTGAGGGTGGGGCTGGGGACTGTCCCGCGTGGGCCAGTGGCAGGACCAGGCACGAGGGCCAGCAGGAGCAGGGCTGGTCACGTCTCCTCCTCCTTCCCCCATGCAGGTTCCCAGCACAGGGTGTGCCCAGGGCTTGCTGTCGACACCCTCCCTCACCGGCCCCAACACCCACAAGACTACCCTGGAGAGATTTGGGAGTGCAGCCGGCTGTGCCCAGCTCAGGGGCCCTTGACCGTGGTGCCCACCCCCAGCCCAGCAGACCTGTGTTTCCCTGCCTGGCGAGTCCCTTCTCCGAGGAGTTGCCCTCCTGACCCTTTCTTGGGCCTCACAGCAGCTGCCCCCCACCCCCAACCCATCCAGGCTCCTGCCAGCTGGGTGGGGCTTTTTGGCTGGGGAGGCTGCGGAGGGACGGGGAGGCGGCTGGGTTTCTGGGCAGCCTCAGAACACCTGCCCCACCCTGAGTGCTAGGCAGGGCCTGGGACACCCGGTCTCCGAGGCAGTGGAGCCCCTCCCCACTCATGACCCCAGCTGCACCTGCTGCCAGGGGAGCAGCTGTGGGCCAAGTGACCCAGGGACCCTCCTCTGCCCCCAGCCCTGCTAGGTAGTTGCCCCAGCTCCACACCTACTGGCTGGGTCCCCTTGGGTAAGTGGCTCCCCTCCCCCAGCCTCAGTTTTCTTGTCTCCACTGACAGCCACTCTCTCTGCAGTGTCCGGCCGTCAGCTGCAGCCCGGGGAGCCAGGTGCAGAAACGGAAGATGACCACTCTGTAAGTGAGAGCAGGAGGAAGTGTGTCCTCCTGTGGCAAAAATAACTGGATTCTCTCCCGTCAGGTGACTGAAGGGCCTGCGGATGAGGGCATTCGACCACGGCCGCAGGGGTCTTCACCTGTCTACGAATACACGACTGAGGCTGCCGACTTTGGACTCCAGGTGAGCCTGCTGGGCAGAGCCCCACAGGCACCAGGTGCCTAACTCCCAACACTTGTGGCTGCAGGAAGACGCCCCCGGCAGGCAAGGTTCTGCTGGGAGACGGAGATCCTGGTGGAAGCGAGATTCAGGGGACTCACGGACATTTTTCAGGATGAGTCGTCCAGAGGTGGGTACAGCAGGAGCTGAGGGTCACAGAGGCTCACCATGGCCCTGATGTGCTTCTGCTCCAGGCTGTCCAGGAGGCAACAGAGGTGACGCTGAAGACAGAGGTGGAGGCAGGAGCCAGTGGCTACAGTGTCACAGGTGGTGGGGACCAGGGGATCTTCGTCAAGCAAGTGCTGAAGGACTCCTCAGCCGCCAAGCTTTTTAACTTGAGAGAAGGTGCCATGGCAGTTCCATCCCTGGGGTCACCACCCGGCCCTGGGGCTGCTCTTTCTTGGTCTAGGGGATCAGCTGCTCAGTACAACCGTGTTCTTTGAAAACATAAAATATGAAGATGCTCTCAAAATCCTTCAATATTCAGAGCCGTACAAGGTTCAGTTCAAAATCAGACGGCAGCTCCCTGCCCCACAGGATGAAGAGTGGGCTTCCAGCGATGCCCAGCACGGCCCACAGGGCAAGGAGAAGGAGGTGAGACCACTATGCCCGGGGGGCAGGGCCCCGCACCAACAGATTCCCTCTCCCTATGTTTCAGGACACGGATGTTGCTGATGGGTGCAGAGAGACCCCCACGAAAACTCTGGAAGGAGATGGGGACCAAGAGAGACTCATCTCCAAACCAAGGGTGGGGAGAGGCAGGCAGAGCCAGAGGGAGAGGCTCTCTTGGCCAAAATTTCAATCCATAAAGAGCAAGCGGGGGCCGGGACCCCAGAGGTCACACAGCTCGTCAGAGGCCTACGAACCTAGGGACGCACATGACGTGTCCCCTACAAGCACAGACACAGAGGCCCAGCTCACGGTGGAGCGCCAAGAGCAGAAGGCAGGGCCGGGCAGCCAGAGGAGGCGGAAGTTCCTCAACCTCAGATTCAGGACAGGCTCGGGACAGGGCCCTTCATCGACAGGACAGCCAGGCAGGGGGTTCCAGAGTGGGGTGGGCCGTGCTGGGGTCCTGGAAGAGTTGGGGCCCTGGGGTGATAGCCTCGAGGAGACTGGGGCTGCCACAGGCAGCAGGAGAGAGGAGAGGGCAGAACAGGATCGAGAAGTGATGCCTGCTCAGAGCATGCCATTGCCCACAGAGCTCGGTGACCCTAGACTTTGCGAGGGAACCCCTCAGGAAGGGGGACTCAGGGCAGCCAGGCTCCATGGAAAGACCCTGGAGGGGCAGGCACAGGAGACAGCAGTGGCCCAGAGGAAGCCCAGGGCCCAGCCAACTCCTGGAATGAGCCGGGAGGGTGAAGGCGAGGGACTGCAGAGCCTGGAAATCGGGATCGCCAGACTGTCCTTGAGAGACACAACCGAAGGAGGCACACAGATTGGCCCACCAGAAATTAGGGTGCGAGTACACGATTTAAAGACACCAAAATTTGCATTTTCCACAGAAAAAGAGCCAGAAAGAGAAAGGCGCCTTAGTACCCCACAGCGAGGGAAGAGACAGGATGCGTCCTCAAAAGCGGGTACTGGCCTGAAGGGTGAGGAGGTGGAAGGAGCCGGGTGGATGCCGGGCAGGGAACCAACCACACATGCAGAAGCACAGGGGGATGAAGGAGATGGAGAGGAAGGACTACAGAGGACAAGGATCACTGAGGAACAGGACAAGGGCAGGGAAGACACAGAAGGACAGATAAGAATGCCCAAGTTCAAGATACCCTCCTTAGGATGGTCGCCAAGCAAGCACACAAAGACAGGCAGAGAAAAAGCCACAGAAGACACAGAGCAGGGAAGGGAAGGAGAGGCCACAGCAACAGCTGATAGAAGAGAACAGAGACGCACAGAGGAAGGATTAAAAGACAAAGAAGACAGTGACTCAATGACAAACACAACAAAAATACAACTAATACACGATGAAAAACGCTTAAAAAAGGAACAAATTCTGACAGAAAAGGAAGTGGCCACCAAAGACAGCAAGTTCAAAATGCCCAAGTTCAAGATGCCATTGTTCGGGGCGTCAGCCCCAGGCAAGTCCATGGAGGCCTCGGTGGATGTGTCTGCGCCGAAGGTGGAGGCCGACGTGAGCCTCCTCTCCATGCAGGGGGACCTCAAGACCACTGACCTCAGCGTCCAGACCCCTTCCGCTGACCTGGAGGTCCAGGATGGCCAAGTGGATGTGAAACTTCCGGAGGGCCCCCTGCCCGAGGGAGCCAGCCTCAAAGGGCACCTGCCCAAGGTGCAGAGGCCCAGTTTGAAGATGCCCAAAGTGGACCTCAAGGGCCCCAAGCTGGACCTGAAAGGCCCCAAGGCGGAAGTGACAGCCCCCGATGTGAAGATGTCTCTGTCCAGCATGGAGGTGGACGTCCAGGCCCCGAGAGCAAAGCTGGATGGTGCGCGGCTGGAGGGGGACCTGTCCCTGGCCGACAAGGAGGTGACTGCCAAAGACAGCAAGTTCAAAATGCCCAAGTTCAAGATGCCATCATTCGGGGTGTCGGCCCCAGGCAAGTCCATGGAGGACTCGGTGGATGTGTCTGCGCCGAAGGTGGAGGCCGACGTGAGCCTCTCCTCCATGCAGGGGGACCTCAAGGCCACTGACCTCAGCATTCAGCCCCCTTCCGCTGACCTGGAGGTCCAGGCTGGCCAAGTGGATGTGAAACTTCCGGAGGGCCCTGTGCCCGAGGGAGCCGGCCCCAAAGTGCACCTGCCCAAAGTGGAGATGCCCAGTTTCAAGATGCCCAAAGTGGACCTCAAGGGCCCCCAGATAGATGTTAAGGGCCCCAAGCTGGACCTGAAAGGCCCCAAGGCGGAAGTGACAGCCCCCGATGGCGAGGTGTCTCTGCCCAGCATGGAGGTGGATGTCCAGGCCCAGAAGGCCAAGCTGGATGGTGCGTGGCTGGAGGGGGACCTGTCCCTGGCCGACAAGGACGTGACTGCCAAAGACAGCAAGTTCAAAATGCCCAAGTTCAAGATGCCGTCGTTCGGGGTATCGGCCCCAGGGAAGTCCATCAAGGCCTTGGTGGATGTGTCTGCACCCAAGGTGGAGGCCGACCTGAGTCTCCCCTCCATGCAGGGGGACCTGAAGACCACTGACCTCAGCATTCAGCCTGCTTCTACTGACCTGAAGGTCCAGGCTGACCAGGTGGATGTGAAGCTCCCGGAGGGCCACCTGCCCGAGGGAGCTGGCCTTAAAGGGCACTTGCCCAAGGTGGAGATGCCCAGTTTCAAGATGCCCAAAGTGGCCCTCAAGGGCCCCCAGGTGGACGTCAAGGGCCCCAAGCTGGACCTGAAAAGCCCCAAGGCGGAAGTCACAGCCCCTGATGTGGAGGTGTCTCTGCCCAGCGTGGAGGTGGACGTCGAGGCCCCGGGAGCCAAGCTGGACAGTGCGCGGCTGGAGGGGGAACTGTCCCTGGCCGACAAGGATGTGACTGCCAAAGACAGCAGGTTCAAAATGCCCAAGTTCAAGATGCCATCGTTCGGGGCGTCAGCCCCAGGCAAGTCCATCGAGGCCTCGGTGGATGTGTCTGCACCCAAAGTGGAGGCCGACGTGAGTCTCCCCTCCATGCAGGGGGACCTCAAGACCACTGACCTCAGCATTCAGCCCCCTTCCGCTGACCTGGAGGTCCACGCTGGCCAGGTGGACGTGAAGCTCCTGGAGGGCCACGTGCCTGAGGGAGCCGGCTTCAAAGGGCACCTGCCCAAGGTGCAGATGCCTAGTTTGAAGATGCCCAAAGTGGACCTCAAGGGCCCCCAGGTGGAAGTCAGGGGCCCCAAGCTGGACCTGAAAGGTCATAAGGCAGAGGTGACGGCCCACGAAGTGGCTGTGTCTCTGCCCAGTGTGGAGGTGGACATGCAGGCCCCGGGAGCCAAGTTGGATGGCGCACAGCTGGACGGGGACCTGTCCCTGGCTGACAAGGACGTGACTGCCAAAGACAGCAAGTTCAAAATGCCCAAGTTCAAGATGCCGTCGTTCGGGGTGTCTGCCCCAGGCAAGTCCATTGAGGCCTCCGTGGACCTGTCTGCACCCAAGGTGGAGGCCGACATGAGCCTCCCCTCCATGCAGGGGGACCTCAAGACCACTGACCTCAGCATTCAGCCCCCTTCCACTGACCTGGAGCTCCAGGCTGGCCAATTGGACGTGAAACTCCCAGAGGGCCCCGTGCCCGAGGGAGCCGGCCTCAAAGGGCACCTGCCCAAGCTGCAGATGCCCAGTTTCAAGGTGCCCAAAGTGGACCTCAAGGGCCCTGAAATAGACATCAAGGGCCCCAAGCTGGACCTAAAAGACCCCAAGGTGGAAGTGACAGCCCCTGATGTGGAGGTTTCTCTGCCCAGCGTGGAGGTGGATGTCGAGGCCCCAGGAGCCAAGCTGGATGGTGGACGGCTGGAGGAGGACATGTCCCTGGCCGACAAGGACTTGACTACCAAAGACAGCAAGTTCAAAATGCCCAAGTTCAAGATGCCGTCGTTCGGGGTGTCTGCCCCAGGCAAGTCCATCGAGGCCTCAGTGGATGTGTCTGCGCCGAAGGTGGAGGCCGACGTGAGCCTCCCCTCCATGCAGGGGGACCTCAAGGCCACTGACCTGAGCATACAGCCCCCTTCTGCTGACCTGGAGGTCCAGGCTGGCCAAGTGGACGTGAAACTCCCAGAGGGCCCTGTGTCCGAGGGAGCCGGCCTCAAAGGGCACCTGCCCAAAGTGCAGATGCCCAGTTTCAAGATGCCCAAAGTGGACCTCAAGGGGCCCCAGATAGATGTTAAGGGCCCCAAGCTGGACCTGAAAGGCCCCAAGGTGGAAGTGACAGCCCCCGATGTGAAGATGTCTCTGTCCAGCATGGAGGTGGACGTCCAGGCCCCGAGAGCAAAGCTGGATGGTGCGCAGCTGGAGGGGGACCTGTCCCTGGCCGACAAGGCGGTGACTGCCAAAGACAGCAAGTTCAAAATGCCCAAGTTCAAGATGCCATCATTTGGGGTGTCGGCCCCAGGCAAGTCCATCGAGGCCTCGGTGGATGTGTCTGAGCCGAAGGTGGAAGCTGATGTGAGCCTCCCCTCCATGCAGGGGGACCTGAAGACCACTGACCTCAGCATTCAGTCCCCTTCCGCCGACCTGGAGGTCCAGGCTGGCCAAGTGAACGTGAAACTCCCGGAGGGCCCCCTTCCCGAGGGAGCCGGCTTCAAAGGGCACCTCCCCAAGGTGCAGATGCCCAGTTTGAAGATGCCCAAAGTGGCCCTCAAGGGCCCCCAGATGGACGTCAAGGGCCCCAAGCTGGACCTGAAAGGCCCCAAGGCGGAGGTGATGGCCCCCGACGTGGAGGTGTCTCTGCCCAGCGTGGAGGTGGACGTCGAGGCTCCAGGAGCCAAGCTGGACAGTGTGCGGCTGGAGGGTGACCTGTCCCTGGCCGACAAGGATGTGACTGCCAAAGACAGCAAGTTCAAAATGCCCAAGTTCAAGATGCCGTCGTTCGGGGTGTCTGCCCCAGGCAAGTCCATCGAGGCCTCGGTGGATGTGTCTGCGCCGAAGGTGGAGGCCGAAGTGAGCCTCCCCTCCATGCAGGGGGACCTCAAGACCACGGACCTCTGCATTCCGCTCCCTTCTGCAGACCTGGTGGTCCAGGCTGGCCAAGTGGACATGAAGCTCCCGGAGGGCCAGGTGCCCGAGGGAGCCGGCCTCAAAGGGCACTTGCCCAAGGTGGATATGCCCAGTTTCAAGATGCCCAAAGTGGACCTCAAGGGCCCCCAGACAGATGTTAAGGGCGCCAAGCTGGACCTGAAAGGCCCCAAGGCGGAAGTGACAGCCCCCGATGTCGAGGTGTCTCTGCCCAGCATGGAGGTGGATGTCCAGGCCCAGAAGGCTAAGCTGGATGGTGCGCGGCTGGAGGGAGACCTGTCCCTGGCCGACAAGGACATGACTGCCAAAGACAGCAAGTTCAAAATGCCCAAATTCAAGATGCCGTCGTTCGGGGTATCGGCCCCAGGGAGGTCCATCGAGGCCTCGGTGGATGTGCCTGCACCCAAGGTGGAGGCCGACGTGAGTCTCCCCTCCATGCAGGGGGACCTGAAGACCACTGACCTCAGCATTCAGCCCCCTTCTGCCGACCTGAAGGTCCAGACTGGCCAGGTGGATGTGAAGCTCCCGGAGGGCCACGTGCCCGAGGGAGCTGGCCTCAAAGGGCACCTGCCCAAGGTGGAGATGCCCAGTTTGAAGATGCCCAAAGTGGACCTCAAGGGCCCCCAGGTGGACATCAAGGGCCCCAAACTGGACCTAAAAGACCCCAAGGTGGAAATGAGAGTCCCCGATGTCGAGGTGTCTCTGCCCAGCATGGAGGTGGACGTCCAGGCCCCAAGAGCCAAGCTGGATAGTGCGCATCTGCAGGGGGACCTGACCCTGGCCAACAAGGACCTGACTACCAAAGACAGCAAGTTCAAAATGCCCAAGTTCAAGATGCCGTCGTTTGGGGTGTCTGCCCCAGGCAAGTCCATCGAGGCCTCGGTGGATGTGTCTCCACCCAAGGTGGAGGCCGACATGAGTCTCCCCTCCATGCAGGGGGACCTCAAGACCACTGACCTCAGCATTCAGCCCCTTTCCGCCGACGTGAAGGTCCAGGCTGGCCAGGTGGACGTGAAACTCCTGGAGGGCCCTGTGCCCGAGGAAGTCGGCCTCAAAGGGCACCTGCCCAAGCTGCAGATGCCCAGTTTCAAGGTGCCCAAAGTGGACCTCAAGGGCCCCGAAATAGACATCAAGGGCCCCAAGCTGGACCTAAAAGACCCCAAGGTGGAAGTGACAGCCCCTGATGTGGAGGTGTCTCTGCCCAGCGTGGAGGTGGACGTCAAGGCCCCAGGAGCCAAGCTGGATGGTGCGCGGCTGGAGGGGGACATGTCCCTGGCCGACAAGGACGTGACTGCCAAAGACAGCAAGTTCAAAATGCCCAAGTTCAAGATGCTGTCGTTTGGGGTGTCTGCCCTTGGCAAGTCCATCGAGGCCTCAGCGGATGTGTCTGCGTTGAAGGTGGAGGCCGACGTGAGCCTCCCCTCCATGCAGGGGGACCTCAAGACCACTGACCTCAGCGTTCAGCCCCCTTCCGCTGACCTGGAGGTCCAGGCTGGCCAAGTGGATGTGAAACTCCCAGAGGGCCCCGTGCCGGAGGGAGCCGGCCTCAAAGGGCACCTGCCCAAGCTGCAGATGCCCAGTTTCAAGATGCCCAAAGTAGATCTCAAGGGCCCCCAGATAGATGTCAAGGGCCCCAAGCTGGACCTGAAAGGCCCCAAGACGGACGTGATGGCCCCCGACGTGGAGGTGTCTCAGCCCAGCGTGGAGGTGGATGTCGAGGCCCCGGGAGCCAAGCTGGATGGTGCGTGGCTGGAGGGGGACCTGTCTGTGGCGGACAAGGATGTGACTACCAAAGACAGCAGGTTCAAAATTCCCAAGTTCAAGATGCCGTCATTCGGGGTGTCTGCCCCAGGCAAGTCCATCGAGGCCTCGGTGGATGTGTCTGCGCCGAAGGTGGAGGCCGACGGGAGCCTCTCCTCCATGCAGGGGGACCTCAAGGCCACTGACCTCAGCATTCAGCCCCCTTCCGCTGACCTGGAGGTCCAGGCTGGCCAAGTGGACGTGAAACTCCCAGAGGGCCCTGTGCCGGAGGGAGCCGGCCTCAAAGGGCACCTGCCCAAGGTGCAGATGCCCAGTTTCAAGATGCCTGAAATGGACCTCAAGGGCCCCCAGCTAGATGTCAAGGGCCCCAAGCTGGACCTGAAAGGCCCCAAGGCGGAAGTGACAGCCCCCGATGTGGAGATGTCTCTGTCCAGCATGGAGGTGGACGTCCAGGCCCCGAGAGCAAAGCTGGATGGTGCGCGGCTGGAGGGGGACCTGTCCCTGGCCGACAAGGGTGTGACAGCCAAAGATAGCAAGTTCAAAATGCCCAAGTTCAAGATGCCATCATTCAGGGTGTCGGCCCCAGGCGAGTCCATCGAGGCGTTGGTGGATGTGTCTGAGCTGAAGGTGGAAGCCGACATGAGCCTCCCCTCCATGCAAGGGGACCTTAAGACCACTGACATCAGCATTCAGCCCCCCTCTGCCCAACTGGAGGTCCAGGCTGGCCAGGTGGATGTGAAACTCCCAGAGGGCCACGTTCCCGAGGGAGCCGGCCTCAAAGGGCACCTGCCCAAGCTGCAGATGCCCAGTTTCAAGATGCCTGAAGTGGACCTCAAGGGCCCCCAGATAGATGTTAAGGGCCCCAACGTGGACCTGAAAGGCCCCAAGGCGGAAGTGACAGCCCCCGATGTGAAGATGTCTCTGTCCAGCATGGAGGTGGACGTCCAGGCCCCGAGAGCAAAGCTGGATGGTGCGCGGCTGGAGGGGGACCTGTCCCTGGCCGACAAGGGCATGACAGCCAAAGACAGCAAGTTCAAAATGCCCAAGTTCAAGATGCCGTCATTCGGGGTGTCGGCCCCAGGCAAGTCCATCGAGGCCTCGGTGGATGTGTCTGAGCTGAAGGTGGAAGCTGACGGGAGCTTCCCCTCCATGCAAGGGGATCTTAAGACCACTGACATCCGCATTCAGCCCCCCTCCGCCCAACTGGAGGTCCAGGCTGGCCAGGTGGACGTGAAACTCCCAGAGGGCCACGTTCCCGAGGGAGCCGGCCTCAAAGGGCACCTGCCCAAGGTGCAGATGCCCAGTTTCAAGATGCCCAAAGTGGATCTCAAGGGCCCCCAGATAGACGTCAAGGGCCCCAAGCTGGACCTGAAAGGCCCCAAGGCGGAGGTGACGGCCCCCGACGTGGAGGTGTCTCTGCCCAGCGTGGAGGTGGACGTCGAGGCCCCGAGAGCAAAGCTGGATGGTGCACGGCTGGAGGGTGACCTGTCCCTGGCCGACAAGGATGTGACTGCCAAAGACAGCAAGTTCAAAATGCCCAAGTTCAAGATGCCGTCGTTCGGGGTGTCTGCCCCAGGCAAGTCCATTGAGGTCTCGGTGGATGTGTCTGCGCCGAAGGTGGAGGCCGAAGTGAGCCTCCCCTCCATGCAGGGGGACCTGAAGACCACTGACATCAGCATTGAGCCCCCCTCTGCCCAACTGGAGGTCCAGGCTGGCCAGGTGGACCTGAAGCTCCCAGAGGGCCACGTTCCCGAGGGAGCTGGCCTCAAAGGGCACCTGCCCAAGTTGCAGATGCCCAGTTTCAAGATGCCCAAAGTAGATCGCAAGGGACCCCAGATAGATGTCAAGGGCCCCAAGCTGGACCTGAAAGGCCCGAAGACGGACGTGACGGCCCCCGACGTGGAGGTGTCTCAGCCCGGCATGGAGGTGGATGTCGAGGCCCCAGGAGCCAAGTTGGATGGTGCACGGCTGGAGGGGGACCTGTCCCTGGCCGACAAGGATGTGACTGCCAAAGACAGCAAGTTCAAAATGCCCAAGTTCAAGATGCCGTCGTTCGGGGTGTCTGCCCCAGGCAAGTCCATTGAGGTCTTGGTGGATGTGTCTGCGCCAAAGGTGGAGGCCGACCTGAGCCTCCCCTCCATGCAGGGGGACCTGAAGAACACTGACATCAGCATTGAGCCCCCCTCTGCCCAACTGGAGGTCCAGGCTGGCCAGGTGGACGTGAAGCTCCCAGAGGGCCACGTTCTCGAGGGAGCTGGCCTCAAAGGGCACCTGCCCAAGTTGCAGATGCCCAGTTTCAAGATGCCCAAAGTAGATCGCAAGGGCCCCCAGATAGACATCAAGGGCCCCAAGCTGGACCTGAAAGGCCCGAAGATGGATGTGACGGCCCCCGACGTGGAGGTGTCTCAGCCCAGCATGGAGGTGGACGTCGAGGCCCCAGGAGCCAAGTTGGATGGTGCACGGCTGGAGGGGGACCTGTCCCTGGCCGACAAGGATGTGACTGCCAAAGACAGCAAGTTCAAAATGCCCAAATTCAAGATGCCGTCGTACAGGGCGTCTGCCCCAGGCAAGTCCATCCAGGCCTCGGTGGATGTGTCTGCGCCGAAGGCGGAGGCCGACGTGAGCCTCCCCTCCATGCAGGGGGACCTCAAGACCACTGACCTCAGCATTCAGCTCCCTTCTGTGGACCTGGAGGTCCAGGCTGGCCAGGTGGACGTGAAGCTCCCGGAGGGCCACGTGCCCGAGGGAGCTGGCCTCAAAGGGCACCTGCCCAAGGTGGAGATGCCCAGTTTCAAGATGCCCAAAGTGGACCTCAAGAGCCCCCAGGTGGACATCAAGGGCCCCAAGCTGGACCTAAAAGTCCCCAAGGCGGAAGTGACAGTCCCTGATGTGGAGGTGTCTCTGCCCAGCGTGGAGGTGGACGTCCAGGCCCCGAGAGCCAAGCTGGATGGTGCGCGGCTGGAGGGGGACCTGTCCCTGGCTGAAAAGGATGTGACTGCCAAAGACAGCAAGTTCAAAATGCCCAAGTTCAAGATGCCCTCCTTCGGGGTGTCGGCCCCAGGCAGGTCCATCGAGGCCTCGCTGGATGTGTCTGCGCCGAAGGTGGAGGCCGACGTGAGCCTCTCCTCCATGCAGGGGGACCTCAAGGCCACTGACCTCAGCATTCAGCCCCCTTCCGCTGACCTGGAGGTCCAGGCTGTCCAAGTGGATGTGGAACTCCTGGAGGGCCCCGTGCCCGAGGGAGCCGGCCTCAAAGGGCACCTGCCCAAAGTGGAGATGCCCAGTTTAAAGACGCCCAAAGTGGACCTCAAGGGCCCCCAGATAGATGTTAAGGGCCCCAAGCTGGACCTGAAAGGCCCCAAGGCAGAAGTGAGAGTCCCCGATGTCGAGGTGTCTCTGCCCAGCGTGGAGGTGGATGTCCAGGCCCCGAAGGCCAAGCTGGATGCTGGGCGGCTGGAGGGAGACCTGTCCCTGGCTGACAAGGACGTGACTGCCAAAGACAGCAAGTTCAAAATGCCCAAATTCAAGATGCCGTCATTCAGGGTATCGGCCCCAGGGAAGTCCATGGAGGCCTCGGTGGATGTGTCTGCACCCAAGGTGGAAGCCGATGTGAGTCTCCCCTCCATGCAGGGGGACCTGAAGACCACTGACCTCAGCATTCAGCCCCCTTCTGCCGACCTGAAGGTCCAGGCTGGCCAGATGGATGTGAAGCTCCCGGAGGGCCAGGTGCCCGAGGGAGCCGGCCTCAAAGAGCACCTGCCCAAGGTGGAGATGCCCAGTTTGAAGATGCCCAAAGTGGACCTCAAGGGCCCCCAGGTGGACATCAAGGGCCCCAAGCTGGACCTAAAAGTCTCCAAGGCGGAAGTCACAGCCCCTGATGTGGAGGTGTCTCTGCCCAGCGTGGAGGTGGACGTCCAGGCCCCAAGAGCCAAACTGGATAGTGCACAGCTGGAGGGGGACCTGTCCCTGGCCGACAAGGATGTGACTGCCAAAGACAGCAAATTCAAAATGCCCAAGTTCAAGATGCCGTCATTTGGGGTGTCTGCCCCAGGCAAGTCCATTGAGGCCTCGGTGCACGTGTCTGCACCCAAGGTGGAGGCCGATGTGAGTCTCCCCTCCATGCAGGGGGACCTCAAGACCACTGACCTCAGCATTCAGCCCCATTCTGCCGACCTGACGGTCCAAGCTCGCCAGGTGGACATGAAACTCCTGGAGGGCCACGTGCCCGAGGAAGCCGGCCTCAAAGGACACCTGCCCAAGGTGCAGATGCCCAGTTTCAAGATGCCCAAAGTCGACCTCAAGGGCCCTGAAATAGACATCAAGGGCCCCAAGCTGGACCTAAAAGACCCCAAGGTGGAAGTGACAGCCCCTGATGTGGAGGTTTCTCTGCCCAGCGTGGAGGTGGACGTCGAGGCCCCAGGAGCCAAGCTGGATGGTGCGCGGCTGGAGGGGGACCTGTCCCTGGCCGACAAGGACATGACGGCCAAAGACAGCAAGTTCAAAATGCCCAAGTTCAAGATGCCGTCGTTCGGGGTGTCTGCCCCAGGCAAGTCCATGGAGGCATCAGTGGATGTGACCGCGCCAAAGGTGGAGGCCGACGTGAGCCTCCCTTCCATGCAGGGGGACCTCAAGGCCACTGACCTCAGCGTTCAGCCCCCTTCCGCTGACCTGGAGGTCCAGGCTGGCCAAGTGGACGTGAAACTCCCAGAGGGCCCCGTGCCCGAGGGAGCCAGCCTCAAAGGGCACCTGCCCAAGGTGCAGATGCCCAGTTTCAAGATGCCCAAAGTGGACCTCAAGGGCCCCCAGATAGATGTTAAGGGCCCCAAGCTGGACCTGAAAGGCCCCAAGGCGGAAGTGACAGCCCCTGATGTGAAGATGTCTCTGTCCAGCATGGAGGTGGACGTCCAGGCCCCGAGAGCAAAGCTGGATGGTGTGCAGCTGGAGGGGGACCTGTCCCTGGCCGACAAGGATGTGACTGCCAAAGACAGCAAGTTCAAAATGCCCAAGTTCAAGATGCCATCATTCGGGGTGTCGGCCCCAGGCAAGTCCATGGAGGCGTCCGTGGATGTGTCTGAGCTGAAGGCGAAAGCCGACGTGAGCCTCCCCTCCATGCAGGGGGACCTCAAGACCACTGACCTCAGCATTCAGTCCCCTTCCGCCGACCTGGAGGTCCAGGCTGGCCAAGTGGACGTGAAACTCCCGGAGGGCCCCCTGCCCAAGGGAGCCGGCCTCAAAGGGCACCTCCCCAAGGTGCAGATGCCCTGTTTGAAGATGCCCAAAGTGGCCCTCAAGGGCCCCCAGGTGGATGTCAAGGGCCCCAAGCTGGACCTGAAAGGCCCCAAGGCGGATGTGATGACCCCCGTCGTGGAGGTGTCTCTGCCCAGCATGGAGGTGGACGTCGAGGCCCCGGGAGCCAAGCTGGACAGTGTGCGGCTGGAGGGTGACCTGTCCCTAGCCGACAAGGACATGACTGCCAAAGACAGCAAGTTCAAAATGCCCAAGTTCAAGATGCCGTCGTTCGGGGTGTCTGCCCCAGGCAAGTCCATCGAGGCCTCGTTGGATGTGTCTGCGCTGAAGGTGGAGGCTGACGTGAGCCTCCCCTCCATGCAGGGGGACCTGAAGACCACTCACCTCAGCATTCAGCCCCCTTCCGCTGATCTGGAGGTCCAGGCTGGCCAAGAGGATGTGAAACTCCCAGAGGGCCCTGTGCATGAGGGAGCCGGCCTCAAAGGGCACCTGCCGAAGCTGCAGATGCCCAGTTTCAAGGTACCCAAAGTGGACCTCAAGGGTCCCCAGATAGACGTTAATGTCCCCAAGCTGGACCTGAAAGGCCCCAAGGTGGAGGTGACGTCCCCCAACCTGGACGTGTCTCTGCCCAGCATGGAGGTGGACATCCAAGCCCCAGGAGCCAAGCTGGACAGTACGCGGCTGGAGGGGGACCTGTCCCTGGCTGACAAGGACGTGACTGCCAAAGACAGCAAGTTCAAAATGCCCAAGTTCAAGATGCCATCCTTTGGGATGTTGTCCCCAGGCAAGTCCATCGAGGTCTCGGTGGATGTGTCTGCGCCAAAGATGGAGGCCGACATGAGCATTCCCTCCATGCAGGGGGACCTCAAGACCACTGACCTCCGCATTCAGGCCCCTTCCGCCGACCTGGAGGTCCAGGCTGGCCAGGTGGACTTGAAACTTCCAGAAGGCCACATGCCCGAGGTAGCCGGCCTCAAAGGGCACCTGCCCAAGGTGGAGATGCCCAGTTTCAAGATGCCCAAAGTGGACCTCAAGGGCCCCCAGGTGGACGTCAAGGGCCCCAAGCTGGACCTGAAAGGCCCAAAGGCAGAGGTGATGGCCCCCGATGTGGAGGTGTCTCTGCCCAGCGTGGAGACGGATGTCCAGGCCCCAGGATCCATGCTGGATGGTGCGCGGCTTGAGGGGGACCTGTCCCTGGCCCACGAGGATGTAGCTGGGAAAGACAGTAAGTTTCAAGGACCAAAACTGAGCACGTCTGGTTTTGAATGGTCGTCAAAGAAAGTTTCCATGTCTTCCTCTGAAATCGAAGGAAATGTTACATTCCATGAGAAGACTTCCACATTTCCCATTGTGGAATCTGTTGTTCATGAAGGTGATCTTCATGATCCATCTCGCGATGGTAACTTGGGGCTTGCTGTTGGAGAAGTTGGAATGGATTCGAAGTTTAAGAAACTGCATTTTAAAGTGCCCAAAGTTTCATTTTCTTCTACCAAAACTCCTAAAGATAGTTTAGTCCCAGGTGCAAAGTCTAGCATAGGTCTTTCCACGATTCCTTTATCATCTTCAGAATGCTCAAGTTTTGAATTACAACAGGTTTCGGCTTGTTCAGAGCCATCCATGCAGATGCCTAAGGTGGGTTTTGCTGGGTTTCCATCATCCCGGCTTGATCTCACTGGTCCTCACTTTGAATCTTCTATTCTCTCTCCCTGTGAGGATGTTACACTTACAAAATACCAGGTGACTGTTCCCAGAGCTGCCTTGGCCCCTGAGCTTGCTCTGGAAATTCCTTCTGGGTCTCAGGCTGATATTCCTCTTCCCAAGACAGAGTGCTCCACTGACCTGCAGCCTCCAGAGGGAGTTCCAACATCTCAAGCTGAGAGTCACTCTGGCCCACTGAATTCCATGATTCCTGTTTCTCTTGGTCAGGTATCTTTTCCTAAATTCTATAAACCAAAGTTTGTGTTTTCAGTCCCCCAAATGGCAGTTCCTGAGGGAGACCTACATGCAGCAGTGGGTGCCCCAGTCATGTCTCCTCTTAGCCCTGGAGAAAGAGTGCAGTGCCCCTTGCCAAGCACCCAGCTGCCATCCCCAGGCACCTGTGTGTCTCAGGGCCCAGAAGAGCTTGTGGCCTCCTTGCAGACATCAGTAGTGGCCCCTGGAGAAGCCCCTTCTGAAGATGCTGACCACGAAGGGAAAGGGAGTCCCTTGAAAATGCCTAAGATTAAGCTTCCATCATTTAGGTGGTCCCCGAAGAAGGAAACAGGGCCAAAGGTGGACCCAGAATGCAGCGTGGAGGACTCAAAACTCAGCCTGGTTTTAGACAAGGATGAAGTGGCCCCGCAGTCTGCCATCCACATGGATCTGCCTCCTGAGAGGGATGGAGAGAAGGGGAGGAGCACAAAGCCTGGCTTTGCCATGCCAAAACTTGCACTTCCCAAAATGAAGGCTTCTAAGAGTGGGGTCAGCCTGCCACAGAGAGACGTGGATCCTTCCCTTTCTAGTGCCACAGCAGGGGGTAGCTTTCAAGACACAGAAAAGGCCAGCAGTGACGGTGGTAGGGGAGGACTTGGTGCAACAGCAAGTGCCACAGGAAGTGAGGGTGTGAACCTCCACCGGCCACAGGTCCACATTCCCAGTTTGGGCTTTGCCAAACCTGATCTCAGATCCTCCAAGGCCAAGGTGGAGGTGAGCCAGCCTGAAGCTGACCTGCCTCTTCCCAAACATGATCTGTCTACCGAAGGTGACAGCAGAGGATGTGGGCTCGGGGATGTCCCAGTGAGCCAGCCTTGTGGGGAGGGGATAGCCCCCACACCTGAAGATCCCCTCCAGCCATCCTGTAGAAAACCAGATGCTGAAGTCCTCACAGTGGAAAGCCCAGAGGAGGAAGCCATGACCAAGTACTCGCAGGAAAGCTGGTTTAAAATGCCCAAGTTCCGCATGCCCAGCCTTAGGCGCTCTTTCAGGGACAGAGGCGGGGCTGGAAAGCTGGAAGTGGCTCAGACACAGGCACCGGCAGCAACAGGGGGTGAAGCAGCAGCTAAAGTCAAAGAGTTCCTTGTTTCTGGGTCAAACGTGGAGGCAGCTATGTCCCTACAGCTCCCAGAGGCAGATGCAGAAGTGACAGCTTCTGAGAGCAAATCATCCACAGATATTCTAAGGTGTGATCTTGACAGCACAGGCTTGAAGCTGCACCTCTCCACTGCTGGGATGACTGGGGATGAGCTTTCCACTTCTGAGGTCAGGATCCATCCATCCAAAGGACCTCTCCCTTTTCAGATGCCTGGCATGAGGCTTCCAGAAACCCAGGTTCTTCCAGGAGAAATAGATGAGACTCCTCTTTCCAAGCCAGGACATGACCTTGCCAGCATGGAGGATAAAACAGAGAAATGGTCTTCCCAGCCTGAAGGTCCACTTAAATTGAAAGCTTCAAGTACTGATATGCCATCCCAGATTTCTGTGGTTAATGTGGATCAACTGTGGGAAGATTCTGTCCTAACTGTCAAATTCCCCAAATTAATGGTACCAAGGTTCTCCTTCCCTGCCCCCAGCTCAGAGGATGATGTGTTCATCCCCACTGTGAGGGAAGTGCAGTGTCCAGAGGCCAATATTGATACAGCCCTTTGTAAGGAAAGTCCGGGGCTCTGGGGAGCCAGCATCCTGAAGGCAGGTGCTGGGGTCCCTGGGGAGCAGCCTGTGGACCTTAACCTGCCTTTGGAAGCTCCCCCAATTTCAAAGGTCAGAGTGCATATTCAGGGTGCTCAGGTTGAAAGTCAAGAGGTCACTATACACAGCATAGTGACACCAGAGTTTGTAGATCTCTCAGTACCCAGGACTTTTTCCACTCAGATTGTGCGGGAATCAGAGATCCCCACGTCAGAGATTCAAACACCTTCGTACGGATTTTCCTTATTAAAAGTGAAAATCCCAGAGCCCCACACGCAGGCTAGAGTGTACACAACAATGACTCAACACTCTAGGACTCAGGAGGGCACAGAAGAGGCTCCCATACAAGCCACCCCAGGAGTAGACTCCATTTCTGGAGATCTCCAGCCTGACACTGGAGAACCATTTGAGATGATCTCTTCCAGCGTCAATGTACTGGGACAGCAAACACTCACATTTGAAGTTCCTTCTGGCCACCAGCTTGCAGACAGCTGTTCAGATGAGGAGCCAGCAGAAATTCTTGAGTTTCCCCCTGATGATAGCCAAGAGGCAACCACACCACTGGCAGATGAAGGCAGGGCTCCAAAAGACAAACCAGAAAGTAAAAAATCTGGTCTGCTCTGGTTTTGGCTTCCAAACATTGGGTTTTCCTCTTCTGTTGATGAGACAGGTGTTGATTCCAAAAATGACGTCCAGAGATCTGCTCCCATTCAAACACAGCCTGAGGCACGACCAGAGGCAGAACTGCCTAAAAAACAGGAGAAGGCAGGCTGGTTCCGATTTCCCAAATTAGGGTTCTCCTCATCTCCTACCAAGAAAAGCAAAAGCACCGAAGATGGGGCAGAGCTGGAAGAACAAAAACTTCAAGAAGAAACAATCACGTTTTTTGATGCCCGAGAAAGTTTCTCCCCTGAAGAGAAGGAAGAGGGTGAACTGATCGGGCCTGTGGGCACTGGGCTGGACTCCAGAGTGATGGTGACATCCGCGGCAAGAACAGAGTTAATCCTGCCCGAGCAGGACAGAAAAGCTGACGATGAAAGCAAAGGGTCAGGCCTGGGACCAAATGAAGGCTGAGAGGTATGGCTCATCAGTACAAGAGAGATGCAAAAAACTAAGTTGGAAAGTAAAGGCTACACACACATATGGAGCACCCCATCCCACAGCACATTACATCCACCTCACTTCACAGAACGGAGAACAGAGCAGAAATGACCAGAACACCTTTGTCACCATCACACAGCCCTCCTAAAATGGAACCAAAGCTTCCCAGCTCCCTCAAAGCTTTGGATGCAAAGAAGGCACCCTGACTTCCACAAGACACCAGAATTCACACGGTACTCAGAGGCACTGCTGGGGAAGTTTGTTGGTCTTTATTAGATAAATTTCCAGAGACCTGTCCATAATACCCAACAGAACATGACTGTTTCTTTGAGGAAAGGGTTATAATGTCTGTGGTGTACAAGTCGTTTTTGGTATAACTTCTTTCCTGCTGCTGCTGCTTCCCGGCAAACATAGTTTTCCTATTTCAGGCAGAGTGCGGTATATTCCAGGAAACACTGTTTCCTACTCACTTAGCTTACTTCTTTGTTGAATGCCTCACTAATGGCAAGTTTCAAGATGTTTTGGGTGACAATGCACACATGCTGGGCAAAAGGGTGATGGCCAGTGGCTGGCAGCTGGGCCAGCAGAAGCTAGGACATCTGTGAGTTGTCATTCTCATCTATCCATGTCCACTGGCCTGCCAGCATCCGCCAGTGCCTTGCCAGTGTGCACGGTCCCACACTGTGGCCCCTGAGTCCCCTAATGTACACGCTGCAGCCAGAATGCAGATGGAGCTGGCTTGGCTGTTCCCTGGATGGGCAATAAAGAAAGTGCTGCATCCCATGCTGAAGGCTGCTGAGGTCTTCTGTCTCAGG